TATAGTTAAATGTATTAGCAAGTTAAAAGATGGAAGGATCATGCAGATTAATTATCCATTTGGTAGTTCACAGGTCAATTTTGTGGGGAGGGTGAAATTATATAGAATGTACATTGATGGAGGTGGAATTCTACTTGCAGTGAAAATGCCAATCTTCCATAATAGTTATTATCAGGAGTGGGAGGCCAATAACATTCTGTTCGTTCAATTTCTAAAATCATGAAGTCAATAGAAAAGTGGGCAACTAGTTACTCATTTGGTACTTAAGTAATTAATGAGTAATTTAATACTTAATAGGTAATTAAGTACGTAATAAGTATTGCCAATATTAGTTAGGCCTGTGGAGTTTTTCATAACGGTCTTCAAATAAGTTCAGATCTATATTTCTGTTATGTGCAAGGGGGTCCCTCTTCTTTTTTGAATGCTTCATCTACTCACTGCCTTTCCATTTGTTTGGCCTTTCTTTGCTTCTGCTTTCTGACTAATTCTGCACTTCCAAGAAGACTTCAAAGCAATAGAGCCCTCCAGATTTTTGCCACATGGATGGTTCACTTAATTATCCTCTGATAGTCCTAGTATTGTGTGCCCAGTCCCACTGGGGAGAGGTGGGGCAGTAGAACTCCTGAGACTTGCTACTGCTGTATTGAGGGCCACAGTGATAAACACATTGTTGTCTTATAGTCTGTTTGATATTTAGACTACTCAAATTTAACCATAATCTTTAAAAATAAAATGTAAATATAAATACTATTAGGTCATGAACAAAAAAAATTAAGCGGCTGGGCGTGGTGGCTCATGCCTGTAATCCCAGCACTTTGGGAGGCCGAGGCGAGTGGATCACGAGGTCAGGAGATCAAGACCATCCTGATCCAACCCCATCTCTACTAAAAATACAAAAAAATTAGCCAGGAGTGGTGGCGGGCGCCTGTAGTCCCAGCTACTCGGGAGGCTGAGGCAGGAGAATGGCGTGAACCCGGGAGGCAGAGCTTGCAGTGAGCTGAGATCACGCCGCTGCACTCCAGCCTGGGTAACAGAGCGGGGGAAAAAATAAAATAAAATTAAGCAAAGCATAATTTCCATCTTTACAAATCCTGAATGAATATTAGTTCATGCTTTTATGTCTTTAGAAAACATAGTTGGAATGGTGTCTTAGTCTGTTTGGGCTGCTATAGCAGAATACCATATACTGGATAGCTTATAAACAGAAATTTATTTCTCACAGTTCTGGAGACTGGGAAGTTCATGATCAAGGTGCTGGCAGATTTGGTGTCCTTTGAGGCCCGACTTTCTGGATCAGAGACAGTGCCTTCTATTTGTTTCCTCATGTGGTGGAAGGCAAGAGGCACCTATCTATGTTCTCTCTTATGAGGGTGCTAATCCCATTTTGAGGGTACCACCCTCATGACCTAATGACTTCCCAAGGGCCCCACCTCCTAATAGCATTACCTTGGGGGTTAGCATTTCAGCATATGACTATGAAGGCAAAACATTTAGACCAGAGCAAATGGTCTAGGCCAGATTATCACACTTGTCCTTTGTATTCTCTTTGTGGTGTGAGTACTAAGCTAAAATAGCCTAGAATATTAAAAATCGTCACGTAATATATACGCATAGTTTAAAAATGAAATAGTATAAAAAGACTTATGATGAAAACACAATATCCTTCCCCACAAAACATACTCTGTTCCCTAGATGTAGCTGCTTTTTATTCCTTGAGCTGTTTCTTGCTGATTCTTCATTTTCGAAATCTGTTTATTGCATTCTCCCCATTCATTACCTTTAGCCATTGTCTGTTGTATTCTTTTGTGGTAGAAAGGATTTACCTTTTATCCTCCTCTGTTTTCCCAATAAAGTTTAATGACAAGTTTTAGCTTAATCAATATTCAGTGTGTATATTTTATTTGTCCTTTGGTGTCTATGGGGGATTTGTTCCAGGACCTCCTATGGATACCAAAACCTGATGCTCAAGGCCCTGACATAAAATGGGATAATATTTGGATATAACCTGTGCATATCCTCTGTACACTTTAATCTCTAGATTACTTACAATACCTGATACAATGTAAATGATATGCAAATAGTTGTTATACTGTATTGTTTAGAGAATAATGTCAAAAAAGGCTGTATTTGTTTAGTATAGACACAATTTTCTGTTGAATATTTTTGATCCACATTTGGTTGAATTCACAGACATGGAACCCAGGGAATGTGGAGCGCTGACTCTCTATCATCTATGTTGTTGTTTCCTGACAAGCAACTAATATACAAACATTTCTTTTCCTTTTTTTGTCAGAATTTTGTTTTTCCTGGAGTTGGTAATTGCCTTGTTCTTTTCTTCCCCCTTGGGTTTAATATTTTTTATACCTATCACAAATTCTTTCTACACTGTCTAATGCTCTCAGAACAATTTTCCACATGGTTAAGATTTCAGATAATTAATCAGCTTTTTTTTTTCCCTGACAACTTTCCTCTTTGAGGCCTGTTGGCCTGCTTCATCCTTTACTATTTGCCTTCTGGCCTGGCTTCACAGCTGTCATCATGGAATTTGCTCCCATCCTGGGAATTTCTCCTCACTCTTTTCTATATTCAATCCCCAGTTAATTATATAAGGGAAAGTCTCAGTTTCTTGGCTAATTTATTCAATTTGATACATACAACCCCTACTAATATATGGAATCCAAGTAGTAGGGAGGTAATTTTTTTCCCCTTGCAACTTAGCGTGCCTGAAAATTTCACCATATCCTTCTACTTAATTGTGGGTTTAGCCAGGTAAAGAATTTTGGGTTGAAAATAATTTTTCCCTGGGGTGGGGGAGGGGGGAGGGATAGCATTGGGAGATATACCTAGGGCTAGATGACGAGTTAGTGGGTGCAGCGCACCAGCATGGCACATGTATACATGTGTAACTAACCTGCACATTGTGCACATCTACCCTAAAACTTAAAGTATAATAATAAATAAATAAATAAAATAAATTTTCCCTAGAATTTAAAGCTTTACTCTCTTGTCATATACCATCTCATGGCTTGAATGAGAATTCTGACACTATTCTAATCGCCTGTGACTTGTTTTTTTCTCTCTGGAAGGTTTTAAGATATTTTTATTTCAAATGTGAAATTTCAGAAGCATATGCTTTGAGTATTTTTTCTTTCAGTTACAAATTGAATTAGCTCTACTAATATGGAACCTTATGTTTTTTGGTTCTGGACATTTTCTAGTATATTTCTTTGATTAAAAATACATTTTATAGTCTGTTTTCTTTTTCTGGAAATTCGGTTAGTTGGTCTTGGATTTTTTAAAAAGCTATTTCCTCCTATATTTTATGTATGTCTTGTTCTTTCTGGGAGAATTTTTAAAAATGTTTCAAATCTTGGATAAGATTGTGATATTTTTGTTCTCTAAATGTTTCTCTTTTAAAACTGTCGGCCTGGCGCGGTGTCTCACGCCTGTAATTCCAGCACTTTGGGAGGCCGAGGTGGGTGGATCAGCTGCGGTTGGGAGTTTGCGACCAGCCTGCCCAACATGGAGAAACCCTGTCTCTACTAAAAATACAAAATTAGCCGAGTGTGGTGGTGCATGCCTGTAATCCCAGCTACTCGGGAGGCTGAGGCAGGACAATCCCTTGAACCCGGGAGGCGGAGGTTGCAGTGAGCCGAGATTGTGCCATGGCACTCCAGCCTGGGCAACAAGAGCGAAACTCTGTCTCAAAATAAATAAATAAATAAATAAATAAAACTGTCATGCTACTGTTTTTTCTTTTGGGATGGGTGCATTACTTTTTCTTATCTTTCTAATATCAATTGTAAGTTAAAAAATTATCCCATCCTCCATTCTCTTTCCCCATTTCCCAGCCTATCCTTCCTCATCTTCTCCACCTCCTTTATCCTCCTTCTCCTCTCTTCTCTTTCCCTTGCTTTCTCCCTCCTGTCCTTTTCGTCCCCCTTCGCCTTCTCCTCCTCCCCATTCTCTTTCCCACTCCTCCCTCACTCTTCCCCATCGGCCTCCCTCACTTTCTTCTCTTTGTCATTTCCTCATCTCCTTCTCAATCTCTTCCTTCTGTTATTTTGTTTTGCTTTTGCTTATATTTTGGATTGAGGCAGTAAAACTGTTTCTGCTTTGGTGTGATTTGTTGACTGGTCCTCACCAGCAAGGGAATGACCTCGTATGCTGATACATTTCATAGTGAATAACTGCTACATGGCTGTCTTATGATAGTACAGTCCGTAACAGGTAGAGCATTGCATCAGCTGTGCACCTGAATTGGAATATGATGCCCTAGAACTGGACATGTGGAGAACCCAGGAGCAATCTTGAACTCGGAGGAAATAGCTGTCCTTCCTGGTTTTCATGGTAATGTATGGGACTTGAGCAAGTCTAAGTCACTGACACTGAAGCAGTAGTGTAGATATGTACTATTTTAGAAGATCATTTACTGAAGAAAGGACATTTCCTAAAAGAAACAATATATGGGTATCACTGGTATTATACTCCTAGTATTATACAACCCCTTTGTGGGTGTTCTGGGCCCTGAACACTAAATGTCTGTATCACTACCCCCTTTTCCTCCCGCATTCTATAACAACCATAAAACTACTCCCCACCTCTCCTGCTTCCACTGCCCCAAAACCACCTATTTCGGAACACCTGTGTGAAGAGTGGGACCTCCCCTGGTGAAGAAAGTGTTCGCCAGCTTACGGGATTCCCTTTCCCTTTCACCATCACTGGAGAGCTCCCCTTCCTCCCCTGGCCTGTACCATCTGGCTCCTTCTAGGCACAGGTGCTATTTCAAGTGCTCTGAGGCATTGAAAAAAGAAAACGCGTTTTGGAATCAGACATTCATGAGTATTCACAGCATTGTCTCTGCCCAGAATTCCCTTTCCCCATGTCCTCATGTCTACATTCTACATTAAATAATCAGTTCAAAAGTCTCTACAGTAGTTATTCTTTGAATTCCTGTGCTTAATCATCTGTGACTCTTCTGTAATGTTTTAGTCTTGTCGTTTTTATTACACAACTATACGTCCTTAGAGGTCAAAGTAGAAGGCTTCCATTTATTAAATGCTTACAGGGTGCTGCTTTGCATATTTCAGGGGTAAAACAGAGCTTGAAGGAGATTGAAGAATTTGCCCAGAGTTATGCCACTGGTAAATGGCAAACCTAGATTTGAACCTAGACTTTTCTGGTTCCATAACTTTTATCTCCTCTCTCTGTGCCTTGTTGCTAAATAAATTTGTATAAATAAATAAAGAAATACATAAGTATTTTAGCATAAAGATGAATAAGCAGCCCTGATGAAAGCAGGCATGTCTCTTCTTTGCCCTCTGTCAACTTCCAGTTTTGGTGGAGAAAATAGCAAAACAGACTGCCTGGTCATGGATTTCTGCATATAACCTGAACTTTAAACATGCCTGGAACACATTTGGTTCTGATTTAAAACAAGTTGGCTTGCACCATTGCCATGTTATTACAAATACAAAAGAAATATAAACTTCATTCCATTAAATAACCATCCACATAAACTCTTAAATACTTTCATGGCTTTGGGCTGGGCCAAAGCTGGATATTAAGGAAATGATTATTAATGTTACATATTTTATTCAAACTGCTCTAATTCTTTTAACCTTCCCTCCATCCCTAAAAGTACCAGTCAACCTTTTCCTTCCTCCTGCAAAATGTTCCCAGGAGGTTAAAACAGATAGAACTTTGATTTCAAGCTACTGACTCTTACTATTTGGAAATACTCTTTGTTTTCAGTTCCTCATAGCCTGTAGCTGTGTGCTCTACTTGAAACTTTTCAATCCTCCTTGGATGACAGCAAAGTTAGTTATTATTCCCTATAGCGGTGCTGTACAATGGAAATATGTGAACCACAAATGTAATTTTATGTTTTATTGCCACATTAAGAAGAGTGAAACAAAACAGGTAAGATTAGTCTTATATTTCTTTGTTTAACCCAATATATAAAAGTAACATCATTTCAACATGTAATCAAAACATTATTAAGATTTTTTACATTCTTTTTTTACTACGTTTTCAAAATCCTGTTTGCATTTTATACCACAGCATATGTGAATTCAGACTAGTCACACTTTCAGTGTTCACGAGGCACATGTGGCCAGTGGCTGTCATATTGGATGGCGTAGCTCTATAGGAAGATCAGCATAAGCTCACTGTGGTGTATTAGGTATTCCTAATTCCATTAAACTATGAACATTGTTTAAATTTTGGTAAAGGGTTAGGGTTGTTTTTCTAAAAAAACATTGAAATTATGTAAATACCCAAAGTCTTCAAATAGTGTTATGACCTCAGGCCAGACTAAACGATGCTTCAGGGATTGCTTATATAAGAAGAAATAGTGTCTGAAAGCAAGGCATTGGACATGACCAACGTTTCTGTTAATCAGTTGGACTGAAATTCCATTGACATATGTTAGGGTCATCAGTCCACCAGGAAGTCTTCATTGTTAGGCCAATAAATTTGAAGTTCGAATAAACCCTTAGCAAGAGTTACTGAAAGAGTTCAAGTTAAAAGTTGCTTAAAGCAGTGAGTAATGTAGATGTTCTCAAATTTTTGGGAATATATATTTCCCTACATTTGATAGCAACAGATGCTTTCTGAAACTAAAATCCCCTAGATGAGAGAATGCTGGCCTTTGCTTGCTTTCTGTTGTGCCCTGAGTGTGACAGGGTCAGCACTGTCTTAGATTGTTCCTGGCATTGGAATATTGGCAGGAAAAAGATTTTACATGTGAAAAAATGCCTTGCAATCCACATTTTGAGAAGTGTGTGTAATCTGCAGAGTCTTATGGAGCAGCAGTGGTCCCCACTGTTAGACAGATTAGGAATCCTCCCCCTAACCTCCATCATAATCTTTCTAATTCTTATTCTGTTAAAATATTTTGTGGGAAATGAAATTTTAAAACACAGTCTCAAAGGATGTCTTGGATGGTTCAATTATTGGCCCATCCTCTTGTCCCAAATTGCCATGGATAATCTATCTAGCTCTTTTTTTTTTTTATTCTGAGCCATAGAGCCCTTTTATAATGGGGTAAATTTCTGTTTTATTTCGTGTTTCATTTGATGTGACCTTTCATTGAAAGTGGGTTTTGTTTTTAAACAGCCTAGAATTGGAAATGTATGCATATACATTTTTCTTTTTGCGGTTCACACATTTTGGAGGGTGTCTATTTCTGTCTTCTTTGGCTAGCTATTGAGTTTGGATATAACTCACAGAGGTTTTCCAAATACTAGATTGTTTACTGTTTTCAGCTGTGAAGATTCTACTATAGGCCTAAATGATTAAAGCTTCTCCACTGAGAGCTGCACAAAATCAGTGTTTCATTCTAGAAAGTACTAGGTTGGTTAAAGCCTAAGATCTATACCTGGCATGATGTTATTGATTGTCCATTATCTATCTCTGATATTGCGTTAGTCATTGTGTCTCCTTAGGCAGCTTATATCTACATTTGATTTTCGTACTTTTGCCAATGATTGCCTTATACACTGTGGGCTGAAAATAATGCTGTGACAGACCAGTAATGGTGAAACCTTGGTTCATTCTCAAATAGGAAGGAAGATTTAAAAATAATTTTTACCTGAATGTTTTCTAATTAAAAAGCAATTCAAGCTATTTAAAGGTATGCTGAAAAATACAAAGAAAAAATGATAAACAGACCCAAGAATTCTACCACTCAAATAACAAGTGTTATTAATATTTTGGTATTTATCCTTTCAGTCTTTTTTCTAACACATTCACTATGTATCCATATATCTAAATACATGTTTGTTTATATTTGTGTCTGTATATGTACACGTACAGACTTTTATACAGAATTTAAGTCATTCTGTACATTCTGTTTTTTTGTTTCTTCTTTTTTTTTTTTTGAGACAGAATCTCGCACTGTTGCCCGGGCTGGAGTACAGTGTCATGATTTTGGCTCACTGCAACCTCCGCCTCCCAGGTTCAAGAGATTCTCCTGTCTCAGCCTCCCAAGTAGCTGGGATTACAGGCATGCTCTACCACTCCCAGATTATTATTATTATTATTATTTTGTATTTTTAGTGGAGACAGGGTTTCACCATGCTGCGTAGGCTGGTCTCAAACTCCTGACCTCAGGTGATCCTCCCACCTCGGCCTCCCAAAGTGCTGGGATTGCAGGTGTGAGCCACTGTGCCCAGCCTGTACATTCTGTTTTATACTTTAAAAAACCAAGTTAAGATTGCATTTTTGACCATGGGAATTTAACTGCAAAAATAAAACAATATTTAAGAAAAAATATTAAAGTGAAGAAGAAAGCCATCCTTAATCCAGCCACTGTTAAGAGAAAAATTATATTTATTTTTGTCTATTCTTAATTTTTCTCAACAGGCCTATTTATTTAATTTTTTACAGGCAGGTGAATTTGAATTGTTCACAGTGAAGACTGGTAATTAGAGAGGGAAAAGATAGGGTCTGAAAATTCTCACACTTATGAGATACAGCATTCAGATGATACTTTTCACCGTTGAAATTTAAAGTTAGAAGTGTTCTTCAGTTGGTTAGAGTATTTTAATGATGACTATGATTTTAATTCAGAAGTGGAAGAAACTTTAAGAATGAACCTAATGACTACTCTTTTCTCAGTTGGCTCTCAGAGCTTTGCATGCCATTCCAAAGTGCAAGGTATAATTCATGAACATAAAAAGTTTCTCTGGGAATGTATAGAAACTGCATCTTCTACATCTTTTGTGCTGATTCCTCTTTCACTTGAATTGGCTGGGTTGTCAGGGAAACAGTTAACATACAGTTTTCTGGAAACAGTTAATATACAGAATAAAATATATGGCATAGCTCTTTTAGCATATGGATTAAATTGATACAATAAGGGAATGTTTTAAATTTTGTGTAAAATATTTTTGCACAAGAATCAGGCTACCTGAATAATTGTTTATCTTTCAGGTGACCGAAAAGCACAGCAGCCCTCTTAGTTGCAAATGTGTTGAGTTGTGTTAAAAAAAAAAAAAAAAGATGGAGAGGAATGCCCTGATTCTTTACAGATTTGAAGAATTATATCTCAATTAATTTTATAATTTGAACTTGGTATTTTCTTGCTCAAATTCCAAAGGGGAAGAAACCCCATTGTTTATCAAGGTAATGTTTAAAGATGTTTCATACTATGTTATAAATATGAAGAACATAGTCCTTGTGTTTTTAGAGTTGGCTCCATAAAGCATCAGATGTTATAATAGAAAAGCATTTCAAAATGAAAAGGATATTTAAACAGAAGTTTCCATGTGCCCCAGGAAGAATTTAAAGTCAAGCTACCCCCCTCCCATTTAATTCAGTCATTAACTGGACTTGCTCTGTAGTTTGGGGGGATTGTAATAGTTTACACCTGTTTCAACTTTTGCTGTTTTTATTGGCAGTGGCTTTTGCCATCCCATATTTCTTGTGAAGCAAAAATATGAAATAAAATATGGCAAAGCATTGGAGAAATTATAATAAACATAAAAAATGAATCGTTCAGCTTAAAATATGAAATGCTTTACCTGCACATTCAGCCAGCCACGTTTCAGTAGTATTGAAGTAATTTATTCCCGGAGTTGTGTGTCATGAAAATAAAGACAATTGCTTTCATTGGCAGGAATAATCCAGGGTTTTTACATCCAAGCGAATAAACTTTGGAACATCAGGCAGACGTTATATTGTAAAGACAGTTTAAGGAAAACCTGCTAAATCATTATATCTGTGCTCATGTCACTGTGGAATAAAAAAGATGAAGGAGTATCAGTGTCTAAGATTGCAAAGACTCAATAGAAGTATTTTACCACAGAGTGTAATCAAACTTTAAAGGTCAAGCAATATCATGACATAAAGTATGGTTTGGCTCATTTCACAGGCTCCATTTTGCCCTCCAAATATAATGAAAAGGAAATGATTTGAGTCAATATATTATCATATCTCATATATATTTTTTTCTTCCGATCCAGCTCTCTAATGGTCTCCATATAAGTGCCCTTTGTTCTTCAGATCTAACGGTAGCTGTCCAGCTCCAGTGTTGGGTTCGGAGTGAAATAATTAAGTTTTTAGTGCATTGTCTAGAATGAGAATTGCTAAATTAAATTTATAAGTTTAATTTGGTTAGAATTGTGACTGTGAAAAACTCTCTGGGAAAGTTGCTAGGAGAACTGAATTTTAACTTTGGCTTAATCTCACCAGTTAGGTTGCTTTGAATATTTTACAGGTTGGGGTTGTAATTTGAATGAAGGTAGGGCCTTGCCTATTTTGATTCATTAGCATCGAACCTAAGTCCTAAGTATTTGCAGAATGAAAGTGTCAGCTTTTCTGGGTCTGTAAAATGAGCATTTTATTTTATTTATCTTATTTTTTTTAAATGAGCATTTTAAATGCCTAATTTTATATTGAGAAAAATGTTCTTCAGTGATACCCTTTTCCCCAATCTCTCACTTCTTGGAAAGACTTTATATTTTGATACTAATGAATGCAGACTAAGTGGGAGAAGTAGACTCTCAAATTTGGGCTCAGAAGAATCCGTGTTTGGGGGAAGAGAAGAAGACTTTTAGTGAAATGTCACTCTCTTAATAGGCTCTCATGGCCTTTGTTAGCTTTGTCTGCTTGGGGTCAGTGAAAGTCCTTCAGGTGACCTGGCATCCTGGGAGTGAATTGAGTATGCTTCTCCCTAGGAAGGGCTAATGATTGGGACTCAACACCGTTTGCACCTGAGACCATGATCTAACCAACAACTCATCAGCATCTTTTACCAAGGTATTTATGGGCTTGGGAAATGGATACATCAGTGATATTATGCTAACTTCTGATTCTCTTGCAGATTTAGAAGTGACAATGCTCCCCTTGCCTAGATTTAAGATGGTGCGGCTGAGACCACCTTCCTGGCAGCCAGGTGGGCTATTCAGCAGGCACAAGCCCTACGGGAGTATTTTAAATGTGCACATTTTTATTTACAGCTGCTGCTGAAGGGAAAGGCAGAAGTGGGGAAGACTTTTTTCAAAAGGTAAGTTGTCTTTTACTCTTGTCATGGTGATATGAGTCAATATTTCTCTCAATTTTTGTTACAGATCATGGAGGAAACAAATACGCAGATTGCTTGGCCATCAAAACTGAAGATCGGAGCCAAATCCAAGAAAGGTAAATTGTGAGAGGGCAAGAAATAGGTGGTTTTTCACACAAGCCTTTTATTTCTTTCTTATAGATCCCCATATTAAGGTTTCTGGAAAGAAAGAAGATGTTAAAGAAGCCAAGGAAATGATCATGTCTGTCTTAGACACAAAAGTAAGTGAATGTTAAGGACACTCAGATGTCAGACATCAAGTAATAATACATTATTTTCACATAGAGCAATCGAGTCACACTGAAGATGGATGTTTCACATACAGAACATTCACATGTAATCGGCAAAGGTGGCAACAATATTAAAAAAGTGATGGAAGAAACCGGATGCCATATCCACTTTCCAGATTCCAACAGGAATAACCAAGCAGAAAAAAGCAACCAGGTGGTTTGTCTTTTCACATGAACTTTTATGGGAAATCTAACTTTGTATTTTCCTCCTCTTATAGGTATCTATAGCGGGACAACCAGCAGGAGTAGAATCTGCCCGAGTTAGAATTCGGGTAACTATTTATTACTTTAACATTGTAAATTGCTCTGCTTTGGATTCTCATCATTTCATTTTAGGAGCTGCTTCCTTTGGTGCTGATGTTTGAGCTACCAATTGCTGGAATTCTTCAACCGGTTCCTGATCCTAATTCCCCCTCTATTCAGCATATATCACAAACGTACAATATTTCAGTATCATTTAAACAGCGTTCCCGAATGTATGGTGCTACTGTCATAGTACGAGGGTCTCAGAATAACACTAGTGCTGTGAAGGTAAATTATTCAGATAATTCTGCACATCCTATAGGATTATTTCTTTCCCACCCTTTTCTCTTAGGAAGGAACTGCCATGCTGTTAGAACATCTTGCTGGGAGCTTAGCATCAGCTATTCCTGTGAGCACACAACTAGATATTGCAGCTCAACATCATCTCTTTATGATGGGTCGAAATGGGAGCAACATCAAACATATCATGCAGAGAACAGGTGCTCAGATCCACTTTCCTGATCCCAGTAATCCACAAAAGAAATCTACCGTCTACCTCCAGGGCACCATTGAGTCTGTCTGTCTTGCAAGGCAATATCTCATGGTAAGGTTACTGAAATAAGTGTTACAATTTTTCCTCCTACACATTCTATTGTGACATTTTCTAGGGTTGTCTTCCTCTTGTGTTGATGTTTGATATGAAGGAAGAAATTGAAGTAGATCCACAATTCATTGCGCAGTTGATGGAACAGCTTGATGTCTTCATCAGTATTAAACCAAAGCCCAAACAGCCAAGCAAGGTTGGTTCAGAGTCTGAATCCAGAGAATTATGCACCTTTTTTCCCCCATTATGTGTTTTCATAGTCTGTGATTGTGAAAAGTGTTGAGCGAAATGCCTTAAATATGTATGAAGCAAGGAAATGTCTCCTCGGACTTGAAAGCAGTGGGGTTACCATAGCAACCAGTCCATCCCCAGCATCCTGCCCTGCCGGCCTGGCATGTCCCAGCCTGGATATCTTAGCTTCAGCAGGCCTTGGACTCACTGGACTAGGTATACAATTTATTATTACAGCGCGTCTCAGTGTGAATTGACTTTATATATTCATTTATTACAGGTCTTTTGGGACCCACCACCTTATCTCTGAACACTTCAACAACCCCAAACTCACTCTTGAATGCTCTTAATAGCTCAGTCAGTCCTTTGCAAAGTCCAAGTTCTGGTACACCCAGCCCCACATTATGGGCACCCCCACTTGCTAATACTTCAAGTGCCACAGGTCAGTATCATTTAAGTATATTCCAAGTTGTGCTAATATCTGTCATCATAAAATGTTGTTGTAGGTTTTTCTGCTATACCACACCTTATGATTCCATCTACTGCCCAAGCCACATTAACTAATATTTTGTTGTCTGGAGTGCCCACCTATGGGCACACAGCTCCATCTCCCCCTCCTGGCTTGACTCCTGTTGATGTCCATATCAACAGTATGCAGACCGAAGGCAAAAAAATCTCTGCTGCTTTAAATGGACATGCACAGGTAATGGCCTTCTGCCAGAATGTGTGTGTGATTATTTATACATTATTTTCTATTATTATTTTAGTCTCCAGATATAAAATATGGTGCAATATCCACTTCATCACTTGGAGAAAAAGTGCTGAGTGCAAATCACGGGGATCCGTCCATCCAGACAAGTGGGTCTGAGCAGACATCTCCCAAATCAAGCCCCACTGAAGGTCGGGAACTGTACCCTTCTGAAATTCATTTTGTGTTTCACTTTTTTTTCCTTTTCCTCTGCAGGTTGTAATGATGCTTTTGTTGAAGTAGGCATGCCTCGAAGTCCTTCCCATTCTGGGAATGCTGGTGACTTGAAACAGATGATGTGTCCCTCCAAGGTTTCCTGTGCCAAAAGGCAGACAGTGGAACTATTGCAAGGCACGAAAAACTCACACTTACAGTATGTATTTTAATCTTTAAAGAGCCCTTGATGGAGTGTTAAATTCCACACTCTTATTTCACAGCAGCACTGACAGGTTGCTCTCAGACCCTGAACTGAGTGCTACCGAAAGCCCTTTGGCTGACAAGAAGGCTCCAGGGAGTGAGCGCGCTGCAGAGAGGGCAGCAGCTGCCCAGCAAAACTCCGAAAGGGCCCACCTTGCTCCACGGTCATCATATGTCAACATGCAGGTAATGGTAATAAAATAGGAAAGCCACTCAAAGTCAATAAAGGTATTTTCTGTTTCATTTTCAGGCATTTGACTATGAACAGAAGAAGCTATTAGCCACCAAAGGTATGTAATACACTAATAACTTACACTTGACTTACCAAGCATTGGTTTTATTTTGTTTCCAAAGCTATGTTAAAGAAACCAGTGGTGACGGAGGTCAGAACGCCCACAAATACCTGGAGTGGCCTGGGTTTTTCTAAATCCATGCCAGCTGAAACTATCAAGGAGTTGAGAAGGGCCAATCATGTGTCCTATAAGCCCACAATGACAACCACTTATGAGGTTTGTAGAGTCATGTCCTACTCATTCTTCCTATATTTCCTTATCTGGCTTTGTCTGTTTACAGGGCTCATCCATGTCCCTTTCACGGTCCAACAGTCGTGAGCACTTGGGAGGTGGAAGCGAATCTGATAACTGGAGAGACCGAAATGGAATTGGACCTGGAAGTCATAGTGAATTTGCAGCTTCTATTGGCAGCCCTAAGCGTAAACAAAACAAATCAAGTGAGCGTTGTGTTTTATGCACACTTTTAGGTCACTTCAAGCCTGTCTCTCCTTTGCCTTTCAGCGGAACACTATCTCAGCAGTAGCAATTACATGGACTGCATTTCCTCGCTGACAGGAAGCAATGGCTGTAACTTAAATAGCTCTTTCAAAGGTTCTGACCTCCCTGAGCTCTTCAGCAAACTGGGCCTGGGCAAATACACAGATGTTTTCCAGCAACAAGAGGTCAGTCATTATTTATTTTCCCAAGTATCTTTCATTGGTTATAGATTGACCTTTCTACCCACAGATCGATCTTCAGACATTCCTCACTCTCACAGATCAGGATCTGAAGGAGCTGGGAATAACTACTTTTGGTGCCAGGAGGAAAATGCTGCTTGCAATTTCAGGTGAATATAAATATTCAACTCATATGTTAAAAAGCTCCTAACAATTCTCTCTTTCTCTCTCTAGAACTAAATAAAAACCGAAGAAAGCTTTTTGAATCGCCAAATGCACGCACCTCTTTCCTGGAAGGTGGAGCGAGTGGAAGGCTACCCCGTCAGTATCACTCAGACATTGCTAGTGTCAGTGGCCGCTGGTAGCAGCACCCTCTTGGCACATGCCCGCTGACTAACTGTAAAGTGGACACAGGAGATGTATGAACAGCCTTCACAGCACACCATCCTTAGCACTCTGGGTGTCTGGTATCAGGACCAAAGCATTTTATTCGCACCTGTACTTTATGGCAAAAAGGAAGAAGAGAGAGAAGATGTTCTTATGATGTCATACAGAACACCAAATATGGATTACTTTTTTAAAATGGCAGTTGGACAGAATTTGCAATATAAGGATAGGGCTTTATTTCCTGTTTTTATTTACCTATATAACATATGCACTGATGATTTTTTTTTTTTTTTTTTTTTTTTTTTTTTTACTTAAAATGAAGGATGAATTGACATCTGGGATGCCAGAAGACTTAGAAGTTATTTTGTTTGCTTGTTTTGTTTGGGTATTTGGGGATTTTTAAAAAATAATCAAAGTGGAATTTTCTGGTACTGCTTTAAAATAATTATTGTGGTCTTTCAGCACTTTACACGTTCTAATTTCTTGTCCTATGGAAGTTCTCGCTGTCTCCATCTCTCTCATTTTTGTGTCACCTAATATGTTGGTACAGATAAGAGTTAGTCACATTTTTCTGACTGCATCAAACTTTTATTTGAAATGGTACTGGATCTTAGTTTCTGTGCAGAATATTCTGTGATTTTGGGAAATGTAAGTGAGTCCACTTGCTTCTGGACCAATTCTGTTTCATGTATGTTAGCATCCTAGAAACACCTAGCAATGGACCTAGTTCACAGTAATAGGTGCAAAGAAAGACCAAATGGACTTTGCAGTATTAACCCTTTGCAGTCGTCATACTTAGCTGCTGCCTGTAATGCTAAAATGATTTTAATGGTTGTCTGGAGGCAAAGGGCTGTTTTTTAGTATATTGCCACTAAAGGACATTTATTTATATCAAACTTTTATTTTTAGATATTATAAGCATACAGTACATAATTGATGAAATTGATATTTACTAGAGATTTATGGTAGAGAATGGACGACATTCAATAACTGGAGCCCGAGATTGTCACTTTATTTAAAAAGACAAATAATCATCTGACAAGACAGCACTGTTGCCATTATAAGGAGAAATAGATTACAATCCTTATCATGTACACGTTAGCTATGTTCCGTATGGCCACAGGACTTTCCTGAAACCGTATCTGTCTGCTTGAAGTAGACTTATGTTTGTTGAGAATGAACAGGCTTATTTGAGCCTCCAGGGTGGCAGTTCATAAAGACAGCTAAGTTCTGAAGGAAAAAAAAAATATATCTTTTTAAGTGGCTAGAGTCATTATTACAATCTTATACTGTGAAAGTCCAAGAAATCAGGCAACATTGTTTCCTGGGTCTTTTCAGAGATCTTATAGATTTATGAAGTGTTTTTAATCCATGAAGAAACACTAAAGTGCCTTTCTTTCTTCAAAGCAATATTATTTCCAAGTATATTAATTTGTTAGAAAACTTTCCCATAGGAAATGTTGTCAAGTTACCTGTACTGTAAAGAGTTATTTATGTTCAGTAGTCAAGATTTTCTACATGGACATAAACCACTCTCACGTGCTCTCAGCAGAAGGCATTAGATAAGCATATACAAGAATTGGGTACTTTTATACAAATATGGGATAAGAAATACTTGCCTGACACTTTTCCATGGCTGAGTCTGACCATTACAGTAAGAACAAGAATTGAAGAGGCATTTTGCACACAGAAACATTCTCACTTTAAAAAATGGTATTGGTTACCTTGAAGGCATAGATAATGGGCCTGTCATAAAATTATCAATTATAACTGGCACCGAGGGACTGCCCTTTTTAAGCTAAACTAAGCCTTATCTGCTTAAGGATGTTGAACTGAATCACTCCCTTTACTCATCCTGTGCATATGTGTACAAATGGTCATGTGGATCATGTGATGATCATCCATCTTATTTGATTGTATTAATGCATCATGCTAAACATGTAGTACAGGTTAACAATACCAGATTTATGTCCTGTTCAACAACTCAGTACTCTAAATGTTGTTATGCTTTTAATAAGACCTTCCCAGATAATAATCTTGGAGCTCTTTTCCCAGCTGTCTACCATGCATTTGCAACAGGAGGAAGATGTAATGAATATGCAGTATTAAGTTGATTTATGAACAGTGCTTTGATATGCCAAAGGGAAAACTGTCCCACTTAAATTAGATTAAGTAGGGTGGCTAAAAATAAATAAAAACACTGGAAATTCTTTCTCTCACTTTCTCTTGATGCAATGAAGGGAATATGACACTACAGTATACAGAGTTGTTGTTATATGATGCACAAAATATTTTGATGATTTGAATAAATGTTAACTTTTAATCTGCGCCTTAATAATGACTGGTTATCTGTAAATATAGAACAGATACAGATTGTATTTTTCTGTGGGTTTTTGTCCTTTTAGTGATTTTTTTCCAAAAACGAGAGATGGAATTAACATTGAAAATGGGAAATTTTTCTAACTGAATCAATTGTTACATGAAAAATAAATTTATATAACCCCTTTGTATTGCTCTTGCTATATGAAGCGTGTCTTTTTTTAAAAGAAAATCT